CTACCTGCCAACGCCCTAGACTCAAATGCATCAGGCTCACCCCAGGAAGGGCAGCTAGGGCTGCCTTGTTCTAGAGACTATATGAAGGGCAAGGAAAAAGCCTCCTGAACCCAGGTGGAAGCCTAAATGCTAAGGGATGTTCTGGATCCTCATCATCAGATAATCCAGAGAGAAGTGAACTGATGGCCCCTCAAACCAGTGAGTAATGGGAATAAAGGAATGTGCTGTTCATCACAGCAACTAAAAGTCTGCAGGAGAGACAATGCTCTTGAGGGTAAGGGTAGTGATAGGAGGAGGGTCAGTCATTTTCATGCTAGTTAAGAAATATTTATCAGGCACTGTATTAGGTGTTGGAGATACTGAAATGTACAAGACAGTCATGGCCCCTTTTTTCAGAGCTCAAAGTCTAGTGGGGGAAACAGACATTAAATAGGCAATTACAGGCAGACAGAGCTTAAAAAGAGGATAACAGTGGCTACCTTAAAAGGATGTTGTGAAATTTAATGAGATAATCCAGGTAAAGAGTTTTATCAGGGCTTGGCACAGAGTAAGCCCTCTAAAAATGATAACTATTTTTCTTGCTTTGGATAGGGAAGTTAAAATGAAGGGCTCTGTGGAAGTGAAGTGTGAAGAGAGATCTATTCCAGGTCGGAGGCTAGGGAGTCCCAAGACCGCCTGAAGAAATCACAAGAAATCTGAAGAACTTTTAGCTTGAGGGAGAGGGAGGGGAGAAAAAAATAGCAACTCGTTAGCAGTTCAGTTTCACCACTTTACAGCCTATGAAGTCTTTGGCTTCCCTCATCTGGTTCGATCTTCAAACCTAACCAGACCGGCATCTAGAGTTAATATTTCCATTTTACACAAGAGGGAAGTGAGACCCAGTGGGAAAAATGACTTGTTCAGAGTCATAAAGCAAAGTCCGGAAGCAAGTCTTTCTGGTCCATTATGTGTGGGAAAAGTAAACAAAAACCGCGGGGCGTTACCGAAATATTAGGTTATAAACGTGGAACAAAGTCTAAGAGTTAACGAGAGCGAGGCACCACTTATAGGGGTGGGCCAGGTAGGTTTCCCGGGGGAGCTGGCATTGGAATAGGCTTCTTCGCCTGCTCGGTGTCAAGACCCCGCAGGAGATGGCGGATTCATTCAGGAAGCAGCCGCTCCGGGAAGCCTTAGCCAAGGGTCTTCCGGAAAGACACCAGTCTTGATCCTGGAGCCTCAATCCCCGCTGACCCAGCACTTTGGTTTCCATAGCAATTGTCTCGTCGCAGAAAGGAATCGCCTGTGCTGGGTCTTCAGACCTCAGCTCCATGCCGCTGAGCAGCCCCACCCTGGCTCAACCCGTTACCCGCCCCGCCAGCAGGCCGGGGTCACTGCAGTCCCCACGTCGAAGCGGAAAAGGTCTGCTCAGCTCACCGCACCCCACTTCTTCCCAGCCACCAGTTTCCAACTCTTTCTCCAACAGGGAAGCCGCAATGACACAGCCGACTAGGCCCTCGGTCACCTGTGACCAGGGATCCTCCACGATCGGCGGGACCGCCGCCCAGGCGACCACCAGTTCCAGCGCCACCTCGGGTTCGAACTACCAGCGCGATAGACTCGGCCGCCGCCCAGAAATCGGCGTAGGGGGTCAGCCGCAGATCTGCTTTCCGCGGCCGAGGTCCGCGCAGCAGCCGGTGCTGTTCAGGTGTGGCCCGCATGCCCAGAGCGTTCGTCAGATAACCTGTGCCACCTTTCCCTCCCTGCTCCAGCTTAATGAATTCCAGTGAAGCAGCGATGAAAAAAACTTTACCCAAGAGCCATTTATCTCGGGTGATTATTCATGATAACCGCATCACACAACGAATCTATGAGATGGAGGTAAAGTAGCCACAAGCTTTTGCATTAGAGGGTTGATCCTAACCTCACCTCTGTTTTTTGTAAGGTGAGCGCTTTAGAGAAGACCAAGAAAAAGATCAGCCACTACTATGAACACCTGAAAAAAAAGTTCATGACAGAGCAGCTCAGAAAGCTCGGGCGATGGAGAGAGGAATCCGTGAACAGCAACCGGTACTTAACCTTCGGGATACCACCACCAGTTTAAACTCCAGTCTCCCAAGAAAGGCCAACCACCCTAGTTCTGGCAAAGGGATCTGCCCCAGGGTCACGATGACACCAGTGTGACCCGAGGAGAACTAGTAACTACAACCTACACAACTGTAGAACAATAAACAGAAACCAGCAGACAGCGGAGCATAATAAATCCTCAGCAATCCTCATATTCCTTGCCCATGC